TATTTTTAAATTAATTAATTGTTTATTTTTTGAGACAGGGTTGCCCAGGCTGGAGTGCAAGTGGCACGATCACAGCTCACTACAGCCTCGAACACCTGGGCTCAAGCGATCCTCTTGCCTTGGCCTCCCAAGTAACTGGAACTACGCCCAGCTAGTTTTTACATTTTTGTAGAGACAGGGTCTCACTATGTTGCCTAGACTGGTCTCAAACTCCTGGCCTCAAGTGATTCTCCCACCTTGGCCTCCCAAAGTGAGCCCAGGAGTTCAAGGTTGCAGTGAGCTATGAACGCGCCACTGCATTCCAGCCTGGGTGGCAGAGGGAGACTCTGTCTCAAAAAAAAAAAAAATTGTAAAATCTGAATATTTGATACTATATTTTATGTTGTTTTCTAGAAATTTCTGTCTAGGTGCTGAATCATGCAGCCTGCTCTTCTACTCAGCCGTGTGTTTCAGAACGTTTCACAGTGCTGTGTGTAGACCTCGTGCTTTTTTTTTTTTTTTTTTGAGACGGAGTCTCACTCTGTTGCCCAGGCTGGAGTGCAGTGGCGCGATCTCTGCTCACTGCAAGCTCCGCCTCCCAGGTTCATGCCATTCTCCTGCCTCAGTCTCCTGAGTAGCTGGGACTACAGGCGCCCGCCACCATGCCCGGCTAATTTTTTGTATTTTTAGTAGAGATGGGGTTTCACCGTGTTAGCCAGGATGGTCTTGATCTCCTGACCTCGTGATCCGCCCGCCTCGGCCTCCCAAAGTGCTGGGATTACAGGCATGAGCCACCGCGCCCGGCCGACCTAGTGCTTTTAACTGCTGTAGTTTAGCTGCTGTAGGAATGGGCCGTGGGTTTTTTTTTTTTTTCTTCATTTCTTTGGTTGCTGGACACCTAAGTTGTTTGTCATTGTTCCTGACGTTTTCATGCAAGATGATGGCGGGGCGGGGGCAGTGTCCACGTGCCCCCCGTATGCGGGTGGCGTGGCCGGGATGTGGGCACACACTTTTTCAGTTTACCCCGCCCCACTCACACCCTCGTGTGCACTCAAGATTGTCCCCTGTCGAGTGTGGGCGAGGAGAGGCACACCACTATTGTTTTAATTTGCTTTTACCTGATTCCTGGTAGGTTGAGCATCTCTTCACATTTATCTCAGCTGCTTGGGTTTCCTCTGGGGCCTCTGAGAACCCTCATCCAGGAGGGTCTCGGTCACACCAGGGTTGGTGTCACCTCCCTTCAGGGTGCCAGGCACCCCTCTTCAGAGGTGCTGATTTCCTCATCTGGCATCCAGGCACATTTCTGCGGCCGCCCTCCCAGGACATGACACAGCTCATTAGGTTTCAGCTTTTTATCTTCCCTTTTATGAGACTACACTGTAGTAACCTTTGCCGGACTTGGATGTTCCCAGGCCTCCCAGTGTGTTCCCAGAGGGTAACTTTTTCTCCGACTCCTGGGGGCTCACAGGGTGGTGCTGATGCTAGCTCTGTCCCTGCAGGCAGACTTCTGCGTTATGACCCGGCTGCTGGGCTACGTGGACCCCCTGGATCCCAGCTTTGTGGCTGCCGTCATCACCATCACCTTCAATCCGCTCTACTGGAATGTGGTAAGTGATGTGCCTGACACTGTCCAGACGGGTATCTCGTTCTTGTTCTCTGCTCACGGTTTAGGTTGCACGATGGGAACACAAGACCCGCAAGCTGAGCAGGGCCTTCGGATCCCCCTACCTGGCCTGCTACTCTCTAAGCGTCACCATCCTGCTCCTGAACTTCCTGCGCTCGCACTGGTAAGCACAGCTCTCTCACTGGGGAGCCACAATGACGTCCTCCCTCTCCATCCCCTGCCCACAGCTTCACGCAGGCCATGCTGAGCCAGCCCAGGATGGAGAGCCTGGACACCCCCGCGGCCTACAGCCTGGGCCTCGCGCTCCTGGGACTGGGCGTCGTGCTCGTGCTCTCCAGCTTCTTTGCACTGGGGTTCGCTGGAACTTTCCTAGGTAAGACCCTGAGGGCTGGGGTGACCCTGAGCAGCCGAGGGACCCTGCCTTGCCTCATCCACAGGTGATTACTTCGGGATCCTCAAGGAGGCGAGAGTGACCGTGTTCCCCTTCAACATCCTGGACAACCCCATGTACTGGGGAAGCACAGCCAACTACCTGGGCTGGGCCATCATGTGAGTACCAGGCTTGCCACCCCTCTGCCCTGCAGCCAGGCCTGACCTGCCTCTGTCCTTTCAGGCACGCCAGCCCCACGGGCCTGCTCCTGACGGTGCTGGTGGCCCTCACCTACATAGTGGCTCTCCTATACGAAGAGTGAGTAGGGGCTGCGGCGGGTGGGGGCGTGGGCTGACCGAAGCCTCTCCCCGCTGCCCGGCAGGCCCTTCACCGCTGAGATCTACCGGCAGAAAGCCTCCGGGTCCCACAAGAGGAGCTGATTGAGCTGCAACAGCTTTGCTGAAGGCCTGGCCAGCCTCCTGGCCTGCCCCAAGTGGCAGGCCCTGCGCAGGGCGAGAATGGTGCCTGCTGCTCAGGGCTCGCCCCCGGCGTGGGCTGCCCCAGTGCCTTGGAACCTGCTGCCTTGGGGACCCTGGACGTGCCGACATATGGCCATTGAGCTCCAACCCACACATTCCCATTCACCAATAAAGGCACCCTGACCCCAACATCTGCTCCAGCCTCTGTCTGTCTGTGTGGG